AAAATTAGCCCGGTGTGGTGGCACAGGCCTGTAATCCTGGCTACTCTGGAGGCTGAGGTGGGAGGATCTCTTGAGTCCGTGAGATCAAGGCTGCAGTGAGCCGAGATCGTGCCACCGCACTCCAGCCTGGGTGACAGGGCAAGACCCTGTCTCAAAAAAAAAAAAAAAAAAAAAAAAAAAAAAAAAAGAAGGGCCTGGGCTGCAACACAGGCCTCGGGGACAAAGCCAGTGATTTTTTTAAAAAATTATTTATTTATTTATTTTATTTTTTGCTATGAAACAAGCCACATTTACAGATATAACCGACTTGGGATTGTTACACTGATGTCTAGTCTCGGCTTTATTTCAACCCTGGGAGCTAGTAAGCATCCCTTACGTTGAAGTTCATTGTTTTTTTGTTTTGTTTTGTTTTGTTTTCAGGCTCCGGTGTTTGCTGAAGAGTCAACATCCTCCTTTTGTGACTTGGGACTACAGGATTCCTCCTCATCCCTCCGCACCTGAGAAGAGGGGCCTCTCTCTGAAAGATTTCTGCTGAGGACCCCCATTCCTGCTGGGTTCCAGGCTGCGTCTCTGGAAACCGTGGCGCCCTCAGGTCAGCCAGCTCCCGAGTGGATGTGGGGTTGGGAGCGGCTCTTAACAGACCAGGATAAAACTCAGGGAAGCGCCTTCAGCTGCACCGCAACATTCCAGGACGCTCAGAAGCAATTATTACAGGCGAGGTTCATTCACCTCTCAGGCCTGTGGGAACAACAGGACGGGCTGTGGCTTTCGAACTGGCTGTCGCTGAAAGGCCAGATCGGAGGACCTGCTCTGACTGAACCACTTCGCCTTTCAGTGAACAGAGGGACTTGGCCACCGAAGCTCCGAGACGCCCGGAGGCGCAGCGCTGGACGCGCTGACAGGCGAGCGCCCACGGGTCGCGTGCTTCCCGGCAGCCCGGGGGCGGGGCCTCAGACCACGCCCCCGCCTTATGATTGGTCCCTTCGAAACAGGCGGCGGCCAGCGGCTACTGACCCTGAGGCCCAGGCGGCGGCGGCAGCGGCGGCGGTTGGTCAGGGGCGTGTTGGCCCCGCACAGATTGAGCCGAGTTGTCGCCCCGCTGGGAGAAGTGACCCTCCTGCGCCTGGTGAGTACTTCCCTGTTTGTCTTCTCTTTTCCGTTTATAGGCTCTTCCCTGTTTTTTCTCCCAGTCCATGCAGGGTCTAGAACGCCCACATGTGCGGAACTGGGGAATAGAGCTGGAGACCCTGCGCGATGCCTTCCGCCCACAACCCTCAGTTTGGAGGACTGCCCGGGGAGAGGCTGGCAAAAGAAAGGGAAGGCTTGTAGAGTGCCTTGGAAGTCAGAGGAAAGTTTTGGAGGGCGTGCTCCTCTATGCAGTCACCCGTGGTTCCTTTCCTAATCTTTTCACACCGAGGGATTGAATGTTGTAAATTTGAGTGCTTTGTGGCATGGCATGGTGGAATAGCTGATCCCCAGTGGTTGCAAAGAGATGATTTTAGGTCAGAGCCTGGGTTTTGCTTCGCTTGTGTGAAGAGCAAAAAACAAACAAACAAAAACAACAAGAACAACAGAACCGCTTTGTGAATTGCTATCTGATCACCTGTCTTGGCACTTAAATGATTAGAAATTGAAATTCTCACCACCTCAGATTCCCTTTGGGAACAAATTGGAACTGTTTCAAATGACAGAAGTGGAAACTCTAGTGATCTGGTGTAGATGCCGATACCTGTTGTCTGACTCATCTGTTTCAAAATCTCATTAGAAACCAACTGTCATTGAACAGTAGGTGTTTGCTATCTGACATTGAATTAGAAATCATATTTTGGATACATATTACTTTCTCTAGGTCAAGTGTCTTGGCAAATCTTCCTTTCTTCACGTAAGATGTGTATTGGCGGCAGCCGTGGGAGGTCCAGACACAGGTGGCCATGGAACTCGCTGGTAATAGAGGACACATCTCTTAACTGGGTTGCTCTAAGAACTGATGCCTAAACCATCTCAGCATGGCGTATAAAGGAGAAGGTGGGCATGGCCAGCCTCCCTCAGCTACACTGTCTCAGGTTAGCCCTGGAAGTCTTTACACACGTAGAACCCATACCCATAATATATGTATGGCATCTGACTTTTTCTACCCAAATATGGGAGGTGTGGAAAGCCACATTTACCAGCTCCCTCAGTGCCTGATTGGAAGAGGGGATAAGGTTATAATTGTCATCCATGCTTATGGAAATCGAAAAGGCATCCGTTACCTCACTAATGACCTCAAAGTCTATTACTTGCCTCTGAAAGTCATGTATAACCAGTCTATGGCCATGACCCTCTTTCACAGTCTGCCATTGCTCAAGTACATATTTGTTCAGGAGAGAGTCACAATAATCCATTCACATAGTTCATTTTCTGCCATGGCCCATGATGTTCTCTTCCATGCCAAGACAATGGGGCTTCAAACAGTCTTAACAGACCATCCCCTTTCTGGATTTGCTAAGGTCCATTCAGTGCTTACAAACAAACTTCTAACTGTGTCTCTTTGTGACACAAGCCGTATCATTTGCGTTTCTTATACTAGTAAGGAAAATACCGTACTACGAGCGGCACTGATTACTGAAATAGTGTCTGTCATTCCTAACGCTGTAGATCCTATTGACTTCACTCCAGACCCATTTAGAAGGCATGATAGTATAACTATTGTTGTCAGCAGACTTGTTTACAGAAAGGGAACAAATTTGGTTAGTGGTATTATACCCAAACTCTTGTCAGAAATATTAAGATTTAAATTTCATAATTGGAGGAGAGGGACCAAAGAGAATCATTTTGCAAGAAGTTCCGGAAAGATACCAGTTGCATGACAGGGTGCATCTTTTGGGAGCTTTAGAACACAAGAATGTTAGAAATGTCTTAGTTCAAGGACATATTTTTCTTAATACCTCCCTTACTGAAGCATTCTGCATGGCGATCATGGAAGCAGCCAGCTGTGGTTTACAGGTTGTAAGTACCAGGGTTGGTGGAATTCCTGAGGTGCTTCCGGAAAATCTTACTATTTTATGAGAAACTTCAGTAAAATCTTTGTGTGAGGGATTGGAAAAAGCTATTTTCCAACTGAAGTCAGGGGCATTGCTGGCTCCAGAAAATATCCGTAACATAGTAAAGACTTTCCACACCTGAAGGAATGTTGTGGAGAGAACTGAAAAAGCGTATGACCAAGTATCAGTGGAATCTGTGTTGCCAATGGACAAACAACTGGACAGACTTATTTCTCACAGTGGACCAGTAACAGGCTACATCTTTGCTTTGTTGGCTGTTTTCAACTTCCTCTTCCTCATTTTCTTGAGATGGATGACTCCAGATTCTTATCATTGATACTGGAATAGATGCCACTGGGCCAAGGGGTGCCTGGACTCATAAATGTTCTCACAGTAAAAGAGGGGGTGAGAATATTAAGATATCTAAAACCAGGTAGAAGAGAGCCTACATTGTAAGATTTTAAACATTTGTAATAGTTGTATTAAGACTATGGAAAATAACCTGCTTTTTGGGGGCTTGTGTTTTTTATTAGTTTTTTATAAGTTAATTTAGTAAGTTATGCTACTTCTATATCATTCAATGTTTTCTTTTGAGGAAAGATAAAAACTTAGGCAATTCCTGAGTGTAGAAACCTTGCACTTATTTAAAATTTAGAAGAGAACATTTAAACCATTCAGGTATTAAATTTTTCAGACTACTGAAATCCCTGTAGCAGAGATGTTTTAACATTATATTTTGAGAGCTTTGGGTGCTGAAGGGCCAAACATTTTCTGGGCATTTTTTTGGCCAGTTTTTAATGTTATGCCATTAGTTAGACACTCACTAGATGTTTACAAGTTTTCTTCAGGGAAGTACAACAACTATATGAACTATTTTAAGTCATGTTTATATACATTTATTAGAAATCTAAGTCATGCCTTTAAACATTTATTAGGTTCACTCAGTAGGTGTTAACATAAAATTAACAGGTTCCTTGAGTAAGATAGTCCATCAGTTACCAGCACATTTTGAGCACCTGCTATATGTGGAATGTTGAACTAGATGCTTCCTGCCGTTAAGGACCAGAAATGCATTAACTCTTTATCATTCAAATGGCTTATTTCATCATAGTCATGGTTGATATAAGATATATAGCCTACATGCCAAAAATGCTCATGCCAGTTAATGCCAGGAAAAAAATCACCGACACACTACTAGTACTTCTTTGATCCTGTTCTATGCATTCTCCTAGGTAGAGCCTTCATCTTCCATTGTGTTGATGAAGATATTTTTTGCTTTTTAAATACTAGGGACTGATATCACTGTTGATAGTGCAGAGAAACCCTCCATAATTAAGTTTTCTGTAAAAGCCTTCGTGTTTTCTGAGCAGAATGTACGAGGTGTGCCATCCCAAAACCAGCTGCTACCCTGTCCTTTTAATGTAAGTCACTCTCCTTTGCTGTGGCCTTGCTGTAAGAAGGAAATGGTCATATTTCATTTTACAGATCAGAACACTGAGGCTCAGAGAAGTTAACTACTCCAAAGTCATATAGCCAGTATTTTCTGGAGCTGTAATTCAAATCAGATGTGTTCAATACCTTCTACTACCCCATTGCTGTCTTTATGGTGAGTTATTTTAGTACACATTAAGAAATACATTTTGTTTGCTACTCTTCCTGGTTGACTTCAGATTTGTAACAGATGGAGCCATGACATTTTGAATTCTCCCCATCATACCGTATAACGTGAGAAAGGATTGAAAATGTGTAAGTTTCAGATCCTGTATTTTTGGGACGAAAACTGTATGTTAATATTTTGTTCTTTTTTCAGAAAAGAAATTTCATTTCAATATAGGTGACTATGCAGCCTGCAATTCAAGTAAGTTTTTTTCTTGGAAACAATATTTAAATTCATTCAGTTGATTGATTTTTTTTTTCTTTAGGTATGGTTTGGAGAAGATCTGCCTCTAAGTCCTCGGAGTCCTCTGACTCCCAGACACGGACCAGGATTGGCTAATGTTTGTCAGTACGATGAGTGGATAGCTGTGAGGCATGAAGCCACTTTGTTGCCCATGCAAGAAGATCTGTCAATCTGGTTATCTGGTTTATTAGGTGAGGCTTGAAACAATACCCAAAATTGTATTAGAAGATTCTTAACTTTGAAATATGTTTTTAGGTATTAAAGTTAAGGCAGAAAAATTATTGGAAGAACTTGATAATGGAGTACTATTATGTCAACTGATTGATGTTCTTCAAAACATGGTGAAAACATGCAACTCTGAAGAATCAGGGGTAAGTAAATGTTCGACAGTATTGATTTTATGCATTTTTGAAATTATTCTTTTGTCTTTTCCAGAATTTTCCAATGAGAAAAGTGCCCTGTAAGAAAGATGCTGCATCAGGTTCATTCTTTGCTCGGGACAATACCGCAAACTTCCTTCACTGGTGTAGGGACATTGGGGTTGATGAAACTTACCTCTTTGAATCTGAAGGTTTAGGTAAGTGATGTTCTTGTCATTCTTGTTTTTAACTGTATAAAATAAGTGGTTTTATTTTCCACAGTTTTGCACAAAGATCCAAGACAGGTGTATCTTTGTCTTCTTGAAATTGGTCGAATTGTGTCAAGGTATGTATTCCACAATATTTCAGAATTTCAATTTGAATGATCAGATCTCCTGGTTGGTTTTCAGATACGGGGTTGAGCCACCAGTGTTAGTAAAACTTGAGAAAGAAATTGAGTTAGAAGAGACTTTGCTTAATACTTCTGGGCCTGAAGATTCCATCAGCATTCCAAAATCATGCTGTCGGCATGAAGAGCTACATGAAGCTGTAAGTAGTTGCCACACTTTCTTTTGACCATGAAGCACTAAATTTTATTTGTTCGTCATCTTAGGTTAAACATATTGCTGAGGACCCTCCTTGTAGTTGTTCTCATCGATTTTCTATTGAGTATTTATCTGAAGGACGGTACCGACTAGGGGATAAAATACTCTTTATAAGAGTAAGTCCATTATTTACACTTTATTTACACATCAGCTTTACTTTTTGTTTTCCTTTGGGGGCAGATGCTTCATGGAAAACATGTCATGGTTCGCGTTGGTGGAGGCTGGGATACTCTTCAAGGATTTTTGCTTAAATATGACCCCTGTCGAATATTACAGTTTGCCACATTAGAACAAAAAATTTTAGCATTTCAAAAAGGAGTTTCTAATGAAAGTGTACCTGATTCGCCTGCCAGAACACCTCAGCCTCCTGAAATGAATCCTTTGTCAGCAGTTAACATGTTTCAGAAACAAAATTCAAAACCCAGCGTGCCAGTTAGTATTCCAAAAAGCAAAGAAAAACAGGGACGTCCACCAGGTGCATTGGTGCCAGCATCTTCACTGAAAGGAGGTAATCTGGGCTCTATGTCAGTCCGTTCTAAATTGCCAAATTCTCCAGCAGCATCTTCTCATCCCAAGCTCAAGTCTTCAAAAGGCATAACGAAGAAACCGCAGGCTCCTTCAAACAATGCATCATCTTCACTTGCTTCATTAAATCCAGTAGGTAAAAACACTTCTTCACCAGCTTTACCAAGAACTGCACCTTGTATATCTGAGTCACCGAGAAAATGTATTTCATCCCCCAATACCCCCAAGGCCAAGGTTATTCCAGCCCAGAATTCAGCAGATCTGCCCGAGTCCACACTTTTGCCAAATAAGTGTTCAGGAAAAACTCAACCTAAGTATTTGAAACATAATCATATTTCTTCCAGAGATAATGCAGTATCTCACTTAGCTGCACATTCAAATTCATCCTCAAAATGTCCCAAGCTGCCTAAAGCAAATATACCTGTAAGACCTAAACCTTCTTTCCAGTCCTCTGCAAAAATGACAAAAACCAGTTCCAAAACCATAGCCACGGGTCTAGGAACACAGTCTCAACCATCCGATGGAGCCCCACAAGCAAAGCCAGTCCCAGCACAGAAACTTAAATCGGCCTTGAATTTAAATCAGCCAGTTTCTGTGTCCTCAGTTTCTCCTGTAAAAGCCACACAGAAATCAAAAGATAAGAATATAGTTTCAGCTACCAAAAAGCAGCCTCAGAATAAAAGTGCATTTCAGAAGACAGGACCCAGCTCCTTGAAGTCTCCTGGCCGTACCCCACTGTCCATCGTGAGCCTACCCCAGTCTTCTACCAAAACACAAACTGCACCGAAGTCAGCACAGACTGTCGCTAAGAGCCAGCATTCAACTAAAGGGCCTCCCAGAAGTGGCAAAACCCCAGCTTCAATCAGGAAACCACCCTCATCTGTTAAGGATGCAGATAGTGGAGATAAAAAACCTACTGCAAAGAAAAAGGAAGATGATGACCATTATTTTGTCATGACTGGAAGTAAGAAACCTAGAAAATAAATACATACTCATTATAAAAAAAGAGAAAAGGAAGAATGAATGTGTTAGCTTCACATCTTAAAAGTTTCTCCTATTTGTGTCTGTCTAAATAGGTGCAGACACTAAGGATAGTGAGGATGGAGGCTGGGATGAGGAAAGGGTTCATCAGAATTCACATATCTGAATTCACTGGAAAGAGCCCTTCTGAAGCAAACAGTTGTAAAATCACTGCAAGGTTTTTATTAATAATAGACATGTATATGATTTTCAGTCTATAGCATCTTTGTTAACATCTGCCTTTTGCAGGAAATGTAAAAGTTATTTAACACTACAAGAATTTTAACAATAGTTGCTCTATTTTTGAATATGTATTAAATATGGAGTTCATATACCTGCTAATATCAACGGTGGTGCTCTTACTATTAGTTAATTGCATTTTGGTTAAAAAAAAAAAAGCAACAGTTTGGCACTTGTCCTACAAAAGGCACCTAATTTAATTTTCTGATCAGGATTGCCTGATCCAACAGTGCTAAGTCATGGCTGCTGCTGACTAGCTTGGCATTATTCTGTGTTAGGTAGAATTCTTATTATTTATTTTTTTAAGCTTTCCAAATTGGAAGGAACTGATTGTTTCATGTGGCTTATATTTACATTGGTAATATTTTGTCACCAATATTTTTGGTTAAAAAAAATCCAACAAATTAACTTACTGAAATATAAACAAATTTTGTAAACAATTTTTTATATTATCTATAAAAACGTAGACACCTTATGTTTCACATGTTGTGCAATGTGACAGGGGAAGCTGATTTAGTAGCTTTTAGCATATTAAAAATAATTTTTTATAATGTAATTTCCTGTGAGTGCAGACCTGACATTTTACATTAAAATAATGTGAAACATCAGAATTATGTTTTAACAACTTTAAAATTAAGATGATGTTAAAATAATTTTAGAGTTATGCTATGTAAAAATTCTATCATGAAATTATTTTTCTCTAGATAGCACAATACCAATTTTAATTAATTTCTTCCAATTAGGTTACTTTTCTTTAATAAAGTTATGCTGCCTTCAGTTTTCCAATGGCAAGTAGACAGGATATGTTCAAGGTTTTCTGCACTGTAGGCACAGTCTCTCAAGCATATCCTGATCATGTAATGACTGCATAAACTCCATCAACCTAAGGTGATACTTGTAAATAATTTATTTTTAAGGGATGGTGACTTTAAAAATTATTAATGAACTTTGAGAAGTTTTAAGAGTGCTTTTAAAACTTCACAGTATTGCCAATTATCTTAGGTTATTCAGTATTCAGGTTTGTGTTTCTCTGTTTTAAACTAAAATGTGTTTTCTGAAGAAAAAAATAATAGTTTACACAAATGTACAATCATAGAATAAGCATTTTAAGCTGGCGACTAGTGTTCTATAGATTACAAAGCAAGAAAACTTTCTATGAAGATAAATGACCTTTTGCCTGAAGAGTACAGATAAAATCAAAGATGTGTGCAAGCTAGTTTTTGGAAGAAGTGATGCTTCTCTTCTTTAAAGAGACAGTCACCAAATACTTGGTTTAACTCGACTATTGACTTGGGCATTGAGAGAGATGATATATACATCTTTGGAAAGTGAAGTCAATGTTCAAGAGGTGATAGAAGCTTTACTTTTTAGTGATCAGAAATATTTAGTGCATCTTTTCAGACAGGAAGAATTTTATCATCAAGTATTCCCTTATAAAACCAAGTAACACTTCTTTATCAGTAACTTTTAGAACTTAAAAGAAAGCAAAAAGTAAATGGAATTGTAGGCAATTTATGAATCCTAGTAGATTTTACAATATGTAATTTATGTTGTTTACAGTATATAAACACTAAGTTTTGTGTTAAATGTGATCAGGAATAAAAGTATCCCACAGGCATCTGACACAAATTCCAGAATTAGCCAAAGAATTGTTTATTTGAGGCCAGGCAATCCCAGCATTTTGGGAAGCCAAGTTGGGCAGATCACGAAGTCAGGAGTTCGAAATCAGCCTGACCAACATGGTGAAACCTCTTCTCTACTAAAAATACAAAATTAGCCGGGCATGGTGGCACATGCCTATAATCTCAGCTACTCAGGAGGCTGAGGCAGGAGGATCGCTTGAACCCGGGAGGCAGAGGTTGCAGTGAGCCAAGATTGCGCCACTGCACTCCAGCCTGGGCAACAGAGTGAGACTCTGTCTCAAAAAAAAAAAAAAAGAAAAAGAAAAGAAAAAGGTTTATTTGAATAATTGGAAGTCAGTTTATACATTACTATTTTTCAGCAGTAGGGAATTTCTCCAATTACATTCATGTTGAATGAATTTTTATTTATATATAGCTTACCCTTCCAAAATAAAAGTGTTTTTTTAATGTTGTTTTGTTTTGTTTTGTTTTTTTCCTTTTTTGAGACGGAGTTTCACTCTTGTTGCCCAGACTGGAGTGCAGTGGCACAATCTCAGCTCATTGCAACCTCTGCCTCCTGGGTTCAAGTGATTCTGCTGCCTCAGCCTCCTGAGTGGTTGGGATTACAGGCATCCACCACCAGGCCCAGCTAATTTTTTTGTATTTTCAGTAGAGATGGGGGTTTCACCATGTCGGCCAGGCTGATCTCAAACTCCTGACCTCAGGTGATCCACCTGCCTCAGCCTCCCAAAGCGCTGGGATTACAGGCATGAGCCATCACACCCAGCGAAAAGTTTTGTTTGAATAAACAATATCCGAAAGACAATTAGTTTCTTCAGATGTATTTTGAAATTCTCCTAAAGAGCTAGTGTTTCTATTCATTTTCACAATTTAAAAACAGCTCTTAACATTGCTGAAGTTGGGAGAACTTTCCATCTCTTCTTAATAACAGTGCAAGATTTTGTAAATTCTTTTTTGTGTTTAATGTTTAATAAAACGAGTATTAAGCTTAAATTACTGAAGTACCTGGGAGAAGTAATGATGTGTACTTTCAAAAAAATGGAAAATGCTTTTATTTTATTTTCTATAATTTGTTAACATGATATGTAAAATTAAACTTCGGAGCACAATGAAATGCCGATTATTTTTACCTTGTTTGGGCTTAAAGTAGGTATTTAAGGTTTATGTGTTCAAAATGCCTTGGTAAATTGGATGACCTCTAACTTTACTGTCCATATGGAGTTTGTCATTCTTTATGGATAAGAGAACTTAAGGAAAAGTTACTGTTTTTCTTCAGTCTTTTTATATCTATCTGATTTAAAATCTGTTACTTTATTAAAAGGCTTCAACAACAGGTTGTTAGGATGTAGTCTTACATCCAGGTTCACATAATAACCCCATTTGAATCCAAATTTGTGTATATTTTCTTATGCCAGCAGTATTTGTATCCAATTTTAACTTAGGTTTGTTTTCTTGAGTATTAAAATTTAAACATATATACCAAGGTCTCAGTTTGCTTTTTTGGTGTATTC